ATAACTACATAGCGAAAATAATCAGAAGAATGTTTAAGGTCTCCAGTGAAAGGACAACAGGCTTGTTGTGCTGTTCGCAAGCACGTGTTAGATGCGATTCACTCATGTTGTTGGTGTGTCACTGGGGGTTGTGACTGCAAGTTGTCCAGGTTCTTGGCATTGTGAACAAAGAATTGGACAAAACGCCCAGCAAAGCAAAGAAAGAACAAGGCAACGAAAGAACGAAAGCAGGGATTTACCGAAAACGAAAGTGCACTCCACAATGTGGGAGCGGACCGAGCAGAGCTCAAGGGCCCGGATATAGAATCTTCTTGGGTCCAAATACCCACTAGAAGTTTCCTATTGGCCATTTTATGCTCACCTCAAACCCGATTGGTTGCAAGAAGCAAGCAGTCAGAGGCTAGGGTGAAATTACAAAGTTATACTTCTATGCAAACGAAGACTGGACCCCCAATCAGTCTGATTGGTTGTGGACAGCAACCATTCAGAGGCTGGAGTTAAGGTTCAAACTTGGCAAAGCAAGCCTCCACCAGCAGTAAGTCTGATTTGTCGGGGACAGCCAATTTCCTATCTGCCCTGCGGAAAAGGTGGGGGGGTTTGCAAAGGGAGTAGCCTTTGGTCCTTTTGTTACTTAGGCATGGAAAGTTAGGGTTTTCCTTTCAGTTTAGCTCTAGGAAGTCAGCGTGAGACAGCCTTAGGTTCCCTGCTTCCAGACTTATTCTCCTGCCTTAGGTACAGTCACTATCGTGATATTATCTATCGCTGTGTCAACACAACACCAATCCAAGCCCAACCGCAGCTCTCTCACTGCCGCACCGCTTCGTGAGGGTCGATCCGCCGGGGAGACCTGCTCTCCTGCGCTCGGGACTAGACGCGACCTCGCGGGGCTGAGGCTCTGTCCCTTATTGGCTGGGTCAGGGGGCGTGGCGCGGCTTGACCAATCGCGGGCGGCGCGCTTAGGCACGTGTGTGGACAGGCCTGAGAATCAGAGAAACCTTCTCTGGGGCTGCAAGGACCTGAGCTCAGCTTCCGCCCCAGCCAGGGAAGCGGCAGGGGAAAGCACCGGCTCCAGGCCAGCGTGGGCCGCTCTCTCGCTCGGTGCCCGCCGCCATGTGGGCCGTCCTGAGGTTAGCCCTGCGGCCGTGTGCCCGCGCCTCTCCCGCCGGGCCGCGCGCCTATCACGGGGACTCGGTGGCCTCGCTGGGCACCCAGCCGGACTTGGGCTCTGCCCTCTACCAGGTAGGCTGAGCGCCCCGGTGGCCTGGCCGCCGTCTCTCCCCTGTCTCCTCTATTTCTGTTTTAGGAGAACTACAAGCAGATGAAAGCACTAGTAAATCAGCTCCATGAACGAGTGGAGCATATAAAACTAGGTAAACACAGCATTTATTCCACAGCTTATGCCTCTAATCTAATCTAATCACATTTCTATCATAGGAGGTGGTGAGAAAGCCCGAGCACTTCACATATCAAGAGGAAAACTATTGCCCAGAGAAAGAATTGACAATCTCATAGACCCAGGGTGCGTACATAGCCAAGTACTGACTCAGAGTGTTAATTCAAACAACATCCTTTCTTCGCTTTAGGTCTCCATTTCTGGAATTATCCCAGTTTGCAGGTTACCAGTTATATGACAATGAGGAGGTGCCAGGAGGTGGCATTATTACAGGCATTGGAAGAGTATCAGGGTGAGTATTCTACTTGTGCTTCATAATGTGGGATTCTCTCTCCAATGAAATTTCTGCCTTTCAGAGTAGAATGCATGATTATTGCCAATGATGCCACCGTCAAAGGAGGTGCCTACTACCCAGTGACTGTGAAAAAACAATTACGGGCCCAAGAAATTGCCATGCAAAACAGGCTCCCCTGCATCTACTTAGGCAAGTCACCAGAGTGGTAAAATAAACTATTAAGATGCTTATGTTTCTCATTTCTTGTCTTCAGTTGATTCGGGAGGAGCATACTTACCTCGACAAGCAGATGTGTTTCCAGATCGAGACCACTTTGGCCGTACATTCTATAATCAGGCAATTATGTCTTCTAAAAATATTGCACAGGTAATTTTTCATGAATAAAGTGTACAGTGGTGCCCCCAGCCTCGCTGCCGCCTTGCAGTTTGATCTCAGACTGCTGTGCTAGCAATCAGCGAGACTCCGTGGGCGTAAACTATATCTCAAATACTTTATTCCTTTTTTTTTCTTTTTTTTTTTTTGAGATGGAGTCTTGCTCTGTTGCCCAGGCTGGAGTGCAGTGGTGCTACCTCGGCTCACTGCAAACTTTGCCTCCCGGGTTCACGCTATTCTCCTGCCTCAGCCTCCTGAGTAGCTGGGACTACAGGCGCCCACCACCATGCCCGGCTAATTTTTTGTATTTTTAGTAGAGACAGGGTTTCACCACATTAGCCAGGATGGTCTCGATCTCCTGACCTCGTGATCTGCCGACCTCGTGATCCGCCCGCCTCGGCCTCCCAAAGTGCTGGGATAACAGGCATGAGCCACCGCGCCTGGTCAAATACTTTATTCCTTAAAAAAATGATCTGAAGTAA